AAAAAACATAATTTAACAGAGGGCATAGTTCTCAAGCTGTTTTCTCTGTCTCAGGACCCCTTTACACACGTTACTGAGGGTGCCCAAGAGCTTTTAGTTTTGTGGGTTATATTTACTATGGACATTAAAGTTGAGAAACGTTTAAAAAACAATACACAATTCCTAGAGCAGTGACGTCATCACGTCAAGCAGCCTCTGGAAAACTTGACTGTTCACTCAGAGAGAATGAAAAAGACAAGTAACATCTTAGCATTATTATGAAAGTAATTTTGACTTCGGGGACTCCCAAATCGAGTGAATTTAGGAAATCTCAGTGGTCCCCAGACGGCACTTTGAGAACCACTGGCGCAGGGAGAAAATGACAGAAGAAAACACACTACACGACAACAGTTATTCTCTCTCAGTGCTGGGATTATAATTTATTTGCTTCTTTGTGCTTTTCTGTCAAAAAAAAAAGGTAAACGGAAATGGAAAATACAATGACCACGTATTGTTTCTGCGAGCAAAAAACGAGACGGCACACTCGCCTCCCTAAGATTGCTGAAAGGCCCAAACAGCAATAGCATATTTAGCTGTATGGAAGAATTAAACTGAGCTCAAACCTGAAAATAAAAGTCCGATTTCCCGTTTGTCAATGCCTGGGCTGTGAGGTGCAGGGTCTTGCCCTCAAAAGCTCCACCGTTCACCTTGGGGAGAGAATATACTCGCATACATAACTGTGGTGCAAGGTTCCCAGGGCCCCAAGGGTAGCGGCTACATCCTACACACTATTGTAAACTTCAGTGTGCAACAGAACCATCCATTACAGCTGCAAGGCGCTCCATCCCGGGGTTCAGCCCTCAAACTAGTCAGTGACCCTCCGCAGGACGCATGCGCGCTTACAAACGCAGTTGGGCGGGGCTTGAGAGAGCTGACAGACTTCGGCCTCTCAACTTTCTAGCTCCGCCCTAATATCCTGTCTCCTTCTCTGAATGGCTGAAAGGCTGCGGAAGCAAGCTTCCCATTGGCAGCGGACAGAATTCACATCCGGTTTGCACGCCGGACCGGAGAGCGCGGAGGCAGCCATGGTGCGGTTCAAGCACAGGTAAGCATTCCCTTCCAGACCCTCCCAGTGCCGCTAGTGTCCACCTTCCTCTCGCCTGCCGCAGGTACCTGCTCTGCGAACTGGTGTCTGACGACCCCCGCTGCCGCCTAAGCCTCGATGACCGAGTTCTGAGCAGCCTCGTACGGGACACGATCGCCAGGGTGCACGGAACTTTCGGCGCAGCCGCCTGCTCCATCGGCTTCGCGGGTGCAAGGGCGCTGGGGGAAGAGGGGAACCCGTTTTCCAAAATGATTTTTCTTTCCTGTTGTAGTTCGATATCTCAATGCCTATACTGGAATAGTGCTACTTCGATGCAGAAAAGAATTCTATCAGCTTGTGTGGTCAGCTCTTCCCTTCATCACATACTTGGAGAACAAAGGACACCGTTACCCATGCTTTTTCAACACATTACATGTGGGAGGTAGGAGTGAGGTGGTATGGCTACTGATTTTCGCTAACAAGACACTTCCCCCTACCTCTGAAAGTCTGTAAGGTCGAGATCTTTCACAAGCTGTTGACCACAGTAACTCATATGCCAGGTACAATAAGAACATGTCAGAAGTTCCTAATTCAGTACAACAGGAGACAGCTGTTGATCTTGTTGCAGAACTGCACTGATGAAGGTAAGCAACACTAGCCCAGTGCCCACTGAGCATATCTTTCATCCCTGTTATCTGCCTTCTCCAGGAGAGCGGGAAGCTATCCAGAAGTCTGTGACAAGAAGCTGCTTATTAGAGGAGGAGGAGGAGTCAGGTGAGGAGGCTGCAGAAGCAATGGAGTGAACCTCTGCTCCCCACACAGCTGGCTACACTGCTCAGGCTTCAGGCCCACTTGTTGAACAGAACAATCTGGGTAGCAACAGCATCTTCCACAGTTTTCCAAACTGGATAGCTGCCAACCAGCAGACATTACCCACTTGAAATGGAGTACTCAGTTAAACTGAAGTTGCCTTTACCTAGCATTCCCTGGTGAAGTGTTGCAGGTTGTGAACTCTGTAGACATCTTTATTGCTTGGCTAAGAGTAGATTTAATAAATGTATCTGGTTTCCGTGGCATTTAGCATACTTATATTACAGAAAGGGCTTATGGAGTCCATGCTTGGCCAAGTCTCTGTTCTCTCTCTATCCCTAGCCTTGGTGGGAAGACTGACTCCCTATGTGGTACTAGTTAAACTTTTTTTTTTGAGACAGTCTCAGTCTATCACCCAGGCTGGAGTGTAGTGGCCCAGTATCGGCTCACTGCAACCTCCGCCTCCTGGGTTCAAGCAATTCTCCCACCTCAGCCTTCCAAGTAACTGGGATTACAGACGTGCACCACCACGTCTGGCTAATTTTTGTATTTTTAGTAGAGACGGGGTTTTGCCATGTT